AGGCCCCGGAACCAGCATTTTACTCTGTGTGATCCGTCATTTCTAGGGTCCCTAGAAGTTTCTGATGAAACAGCTTCCAGCTAAGGAGCTGATTGCAGGACTAGGGAGTGGGAGCAGGTGAGGCACTGGGATTTGCATGTGGGCAGTGTGGGGGAGCAGGAGGCTGTGGCTGGGCATTCTTAACCCTTCCCTAAATTCCCTCCATCCTTGTCTATACCCCCACCCTTGGTACAGTGATGGGGGCAGAAGAACATTTGAACGGATAAGGGGGACAGTATTTGGGGCTGAGGACAATGGTGAGGAGAGGGTGGCCCAGGGAGGCAGGTGAGGAGTGGGGAGGTCCACCCCCAGGCTAGACTTTGGTGTGCTCTTTTTCAGAAGGCAGTGGGGGGGCCCCAAGGAAGGGTTTCGAGGGGGTGATGGTCGTTGGTGGCTGTGGGAGGATGGACTGGAGGGAGAATAGGGGGCTCTTGCCCAGTCCTGCAGGGCCGAGCGCCTGGACTCAGGGACTGGAGGCCCCGAAGGGAGCAGCGGGTGAGAGGGGCTGCGGAGGCTGCAATCATGGGCCTTGGGACAGAAGAAGAGGCCTGGAGCCTGGGAGGATGAACCGCACCGGGGCATGTCGACTTCAAGGGGCTGGTGGGCCGTCCCTGTCCTTGGAGGTGGGTCTGAATGGGGGGCAGGAGGAGCTGGAGGCCGCAGGGACACCGTGACGGCGTTAAGCTAAACTCAGCACGCTGGAGGGCGGGAATCACATGTGAGCCCCAGGTCTCTCGGGCTCCTCCTCTGCGGCTCTCTGAGGCTCAGTTTTCTCATCTGTAAAACGGGTTGTTGTGAGGGTTCCGTCAGATAACGCTGCTTGTGGAGGTGTCGCCTCCACGCTGCTTGTGGAGGTGTCGCCTCCAACGGCCGCGTCCTCCGCCAGTGCGGGAGGGGGCGCCGCCCGGGCTGCGGGGACTGCACTGCCCCCTGGCGGCGTTCCCGGCCGGACAGGCGGGGCGTCGGGGCGCGGGCTGGGGCCGCTGTCAGTCAGTCCACTGGCTCCCGCGCCGCGTCTGTGTCCGTCGCTCGGAGGGTGGAAGCCGGGGTCTCGCGGGCCGCGGGCCGCATGGTAGGTGCGCAGGCGCCGGCGTGGGCTAGGGCCTTTCTGGGCATCTCTCCCCTCTGTTCCACAGACTCCTCTCTGCCTCAATTGCTCTGTCCTCCCTGGAGACCTGTACCCAGGGGGTGCAAGGAACCCCATGGCTTGCAATGGCAGTGCGGCCAGGGGGCACTTTGACCCTGAGGACTTGAACCTGACTGACGAGGCACTGAGACTCAAGTACCTGGGGCCCCAGCAGACAGAGCTGTTCATGCCCATCTGTGCCACATACCTGCTGATCTTCGTGGTGGGCGCTGTGGGCAATGGGCTGACCTGTCTGGTCATCCTGCGCCACAAGGCCATGCGCACGCCTACCAACTACTACCTCTTCAGCCTGGCCGTGTCGGACCTGCTGGTGCTGCTGGTGGGCCTGCCCCTGGAGCTCTATGAGATGTGGCACAACTACCCCTTCCTGCTGGGCGTTGGTGGCTGCTATTTCCGCACGCTACTGTTTGAGATGGTCTGCCTGGCCTCAGTGCTCAACGTCACTGCCCTGAGCGTGGAACGCTATGTGGCCGTGGTGCACCCACTCCAGGCCAGGTCCATGGTGACGCGGGCCCATGTGCGCCGAGTGCTTGGGGCCGTCTGGGGTCTTGCCATGCTCTGCTCCCTGCCCAACACCAGCCTGCACGGCATCCGGCAGCTGCACGTGCCCTGCCGGGGCCCAGTGCCAGACTCAGCTGTTTGCATGCTGGTCCGCCCACGGGCCCTCTACAACATGGTAGTGCAGACCACCGCGCTGCTCTTCTTCTGCCTGCCCATGGCCATCATGAGCGTGCTCTACCTGCTCATTGGGCTGCGACTGCGGCGGGAGAGGCTGCTGCTCATGCAGGAGGCCAAGGGCAGGGGCTCTGCAGCAGCCAGGTCCAGATACACCTGCAGGCTCCAGCAGCACGATCGGGGCCGGAGACAAGTGACCAAGATGCTGTGTAAGTGTCACGGCTGGGAAGAGGGGCTGAGCTTAACGTGTCTTGGCCTTGTTCTTCTCGGCAGCAGCCTGTGAGGCATGGCCACCGGCACGCCATCTTCTTTCCTGAGGAACTGCTGTCTTTCCTTAGAGATGAGTGAAAAATCCCAAGAAGGATTCTGATGGGCGTGGCCTAGGTCATGCCCCACCTCCTGAGCCAGAGTGGCAGGATGCCGAGGTGCACAGCCCCCAGTGGAACTACACAGTGAGATCTGGGGGGAGCAAAGTCCCCCAGAGAAGGGGAGGAGGGTGTTGGAGAGGCCAGGTGCTGAATTTCCCCCATGCCATGTCTGCGGTTCCCTGGGAACCGCAGGAGAGACCATTTGTCTAAACAGCCCCATCCCGAGGCGTGTCTGTGAAGGCCGGGCTCAAGGCACAGGGGATCAGGCCAGAGGCCTGCGGATTAGGGCAGGCTAAGGTACTGGGATGAGGCTCTGGATCTCTGTGGCCTGGACCTGGCTCTTTTTCAAAAGCTGTGGCCCTGGGGAAGCAAGACAAACTGATACTAAGCCGATCAAAGATCCGCCCCATCCACCTACCTGCATCCCAGCTCAGCCCCACCTCAGCAGAGCCTGAATCAGGCCAGTGGGGTGAGCCAGGTCAGCAGAGGGCCACTGAGACTTTGGACAGAGCCAGCTAACTGGGGGCCGCCCCATCTCCAGAGTGACTCGCTCCTCTCACCCCTCAGACACCGTCCCAGAGCTCAGTCTCTTGTGCAGCTCCTGAAACGAGGCTGACCCCAGAGCTATGTGCATGCCTCCCAGCTCTGCACGGTGAAGCCTGTGCTCAGGACCAGCTGCCCACTGCCGCCCTGCCTCCTGCCTACTACCCCGTCCCCTCCCTGAAAACATGGGTGGGCAGAGTCTGCAGTAGGTGCTTAGCTGGGGTGGCTCACCCCTGGAAGGTGGGCTTCCTGCTTGCTGGCCTTCTCTCTTCCCTCCCTCCCTCCCTTGTCCACTTTCCGCTGGCCCTCTGTGCACCAGGCCAGGGGCCAGGGAGGTTGTGAGCAACGTCCTTTTTGAAATCTGGGATTATGAGGAAAACCATGCTAGGGTATGATGGGGAAGACACTGCCCAGGAAAGCTAGTGAGTTGCAGCAGCAAACCCAAGAAACAAGGAACAAAAATCACAGCTGACCCTGTGGCAGAGACCCAGGGAAGGGCATAGTTGGGTAAGAACAAGGCAGGAGGGATTTGGGGAGAAAGTGAAGGTTTGCCAAACTCTCCTACCTTTTGTTAGGGAGGGGGTGGGCAAGGGCCTGGCAAGTAAGATGGGGGGCAGGTTAGTGCAGGGCAAGACATTCAGATGGGCCTTGGGGAGCTGGGGGCTGGAGCTGAAAAGGCCGGGGCCAAGGCAGGCAGTGTGTGTGTGTGTGCATGTGTGTGTCTGTGTGTGTGCATGCATGTGTGTGTGTGTGCATGCGTGTGTGTGTCTCACTCTCCCTGGCCCCATGACCTCCGGTCTGCCGCTCTCTGAGCACGTGCCCCATTCTTCTTTTCTGTACTTATGCATCAGCAAGCATGGCCCCCAAGTGGGCATCCAGAGTGGCCCTAGCCCCACAGCTTGTATCACCCCAGAAGCTCAACAGCCACAGCTAAGTGTCACCCAATTTCATATTCCAGGGTGAGAGAATCTGATTGGGCCGGCTGGGCTTAGGTGTCCACACCTGGTCCAGTTGGCTGTGGTCAGAGGCAGGGATATGCCCCATTGCCCACAGTCAGTGACCATGGTGAGGGCAGCCTCTCTGAGAGAGGCATGGCCAGAACAGGCAAATTTCCAGAAACTTCCACCTGGGTGATAGGTGAGGGTGGCCTGTGGGATAGGAGAGGATGTGAAAATGGGTGACCCAAACTGAAGCCCGGGAAGGCAGCTGAGGGGCCTCGGGCGGGCACTCGGCCTCCCTTCTCTGTCCCTGCAGTTGTCCTGGTCGTGGTGTTTGGCATCTGCTGGGCCCCGTTCCACGCCGACCGCGTCATGTGGAGCGTCGTGTCACAGTGGACAGATGGCCTGCACCTGGCCTTCCAGCACGTGCACGTCATCTCCGGCATCTTCTTCTACCTGGGCTCGGCGGCCAACCCCGTGCTCTATAGCCTCATGTCCAGCCGCTTCCGAGAGACCTTCCAGGAGGCCCTGTGCCTCGGGGCCTGCTGCCATCGCCTCAGACCCCGCCACAGCTCCCACAGCCTCAGCAGGATGACCACAGGCAGCACCCTGTGTGATGTGGGCTCCCTGGGCAGCTGGGTCCACCCCCTGGCTGGGAACGATGGCCCAGAGGCGCAGCAAGAGACCGATCCATCCTGAGTGGAGCCTTAAAGTGGCTTCACCTGGAGGGGCCAGAGGGTCACCTGGAGCTGGGGAGACACATCTGCCTTCCTCTGCAGGGATGCCTTCACGTACTGTCCCTAGTTCAGCCTAGAAATTCTGACCAGCACCTCAGTTTCCCTCAGAGGGAAACAGCAGGAGGAGGGATCCCTGACTGCTGAGGACTCACACTGACCAGACGCCACACCTTGTGCTTCTTATCTGTCCACTGCCACTCCCCCAGTTCAAATCCTTACCCTGCAGAAATATCACAGTTAGCTGGGGCTCAGCAGTCCTCCCTCTGGGGACTCCCTGCCACCACTGCCAGTTTCTGAAACGGTCCCACTGGGTCCTCACTGTCCTTCCCAGTTCCTGTTCAGGTTCTGGCAGGGGCCCAGGGATCCAGGGGACCTGGTTCCAATCTCAGCCCTGCTGTCACCACCTTGTCATGCACCATCAAGCATATCAGTCTACCTTTCTTTTTTTCTGAGACAGAGTCTCACTCTGTCGCCCAGGCTAGAGTGCAGTGGCGCGATTTTGGCTCACTGCAACCTCCGCCTCCGGGGTTCAAGCGATTCTCCTGCCTCAGCCTCCCGAGTAGCTGGGACTACAGGTGAGCCCCAGCATGCCCAGCTAATTTTTTTTAATTTTTAGTAGAGACGGGGTTTCACCATGTTGGCCAGGCTGGTCTCAAACTCTTGACCTCAGGTGATCCGCCGACCTCGGCCTCCCAAAGTCCTCGGATTACAGGCATGAGCCACCACACCCGGCCAATCAGTCCACCTTTCTAGGCCTTGGTTCCTTGCCTGAAAAATGAAAGAGGCGCTGGCTTTCCACAGTGTCATGCTTTGGCACTTTAGCTATGGTTTTCTTTCTGTGTGTGTGTAAGCCACTGCTTATAATAAAACCAACAATACCCTCAGACTGAAAGGGCGGAAGTTATTATCTGCATCTTTATCAACCCCAAGCCCCACTTCCTCCCTGACCTCCCCATGCCCTCCCCAGCCTCTCCCAGCACAAGTGGGGCAAAGCCAGCATGCAAGCAGACCCCACCACCACAGCCCACCTCCGTCCTCACATACGTGCAGGCTGGCTCGGGAGTCCAGTGAGCAGAGCATTGGACTTGGCTGGCCAGAGGGTCTCTGAGGGCAAGAGACATGGCCAACCAAGGGCAAGGAGTGACCCTGTGGAGGGTTCTGCCGAACTCAATGCAGTGAGAAGAGGGACAGGGACAAGTAGTCCTTGAAACTGAGCCCCATTCTGAATCCCTGCAGGCCAAGTCATTGCTCAGCCAGGACTCAGTTCATGGAGGAAACTTGTCCTGCTGCAGTCCCTGAGTCTTGTCCTCCTGAGAGGAAGCCCTGGCTTCCAAGGCTGGGAGCTGGAGGATGACCTTCGGTCGGTCTGTCTGGGTTCTCCCTGCAGACAGCTTCCTAGCTCATGCCCATAGCTCATGCTCCCTGCCGAGAAAGTGGAGGACGTGGTACAGGGTTGCAGATGTTTAGTTTTAAAAATTCAATTATAAAAATAATAAATGCTCATGATAGAAAATTTGGAAAGTGCAAATAAGCAAAAATGAAAACAATTTTAAAAATGTAAAACCTCTCTTGCCAGGGAATGGGGGAAGGGCAAGTGAGGAGTTCTTTAATGGGTGAAGAGTTTCAGTTTTGCAAAATGAAAAAGTTCTGGAGATCAGTTGTGCAACAATATGAATATACATAACAATACTGAACTATACACTGAAATGGTTAAGATGGTACATTTTATGTTATGTGTATTTTACCACAATTTTTATAAAAAGAGGATTAAATCTAAAGGAAAGAAAAAATTAAAACCACCCATAACTTTACTCTGAAGCAGTAACAGTGGCATGTTTCCTCCTAGTGAT